TGGCTCTGGATTGAATGAATTGCCCTCACTAAGAACTGCCGCCAACCCCAAGGGTTTCTTCTCGGCCTGGTGTCCGTCAATCCAGCCTTGCTCTGCCCTGTGAGGCTGTGAGGTTCTGGCTCCGCCCTCCCCAGGGGCAGCCTTACTGGCGGCAGCACAGATACAGGGCGGGGCCAAGGCTGTGGCTGTGGAGAGCAAGTTCCAGGTCTCTGGGGAATTCCCAACTCGGACAGGCCCAGAATAGCCCCTGGAGGTTTGAAGAGGCCCCGTCAGAAACCCAAACAGAGCTGCCAGACGGGAATGCCGCCCTCCCCCGTCCACACTCATGGCCGCTGCTCAGCCCCCAGCCGCATCCCTCCCCACGCGCGTCACGGCCCTGAGGCCATGGTGGGTGGATGCGGCTGCGGAAAGGCTGGGGAGTCCGAGCCCTAGGACTGGGAGCAGCGAGGTAGAGAATGAAAGCTGCACCTGTCCCTCATCCTGGGCATGGGCCACTCTGTGTTTACACGGGCTCCTCTGCCCAGCTCCTCCTGCCCCTTGGAATTCCCTTTCCTGTCCCCGCTCCGTCCTTTCCAGGGCCCCTTTTTTGAGCCTTCCAGCGCCAGTTTCTGCCGCTCCTTTCTGCAGGCTCCATTCTCTCCAAACCCCACCCTGCTCCTCCTCTGCAGCCTCCCCGCGTCTTGCCCCATCTTCCTTGCCCTCCTGCTCGTAGAGACGCCTCCACCCGGTCCTGCCTGTCTCACTGGTCCCGTCTCCTCGCAGAACCCTCTCCGTTTCCCCCAAATCCCCGTCTCTTCCAGGAATCCCGGTGACCGTTGGCGGGAGGGGCCGGGGACTTAAGAAGGAGGCGTCTCTCCTGGAGGCGCGCGTGAGAAGGGGCAGGGAGGGGGCGCGAGTGGTCCCCGGGCCGGTTGCCTGGGTAACGCGTGGCTCCCTTGGGCTGGCGGGAGGGGCCGGAGGCTCGCGAGGGGCGGGGGCGGCGACGGCGGCGGAGCGTAGGGGAGGGGACCGGAGAGGAGGGGATGAGCACACGGGAGAGGAGAAGAGGGAGACCCGCCGCCTCCCTCCCTCCCTAGCTGACTTGCTCCCTCCCGGGCTGCGGCTGCTGCAAAAGCCAGCAGCGGCAGCGGGAGCTGTCCGGAGGCCGGCGTCGAGGTGAGACCCGGGCAGACTGAGGCTGCGGGTAGGAGTGGACCGACCGACGGCTGACGCCGGCCTCACCCCAAGCCTATCTCCTCCTCTTCCAGGGTTTGCCGCTGTCTCTGCTATTCCATCCTCCCCATAGGGGCTCTCTCCCCTCTCCCATCTCAAGATGGCAGCCAGCAGCTCTGAGATCTCTGAGATGAAGGGGGTTGAGGAGAGTCCCAAGGTTCCAGGCGAAGGGCCTGGCCATTCTGAAGCTGAAACTGGCCCTCCCCAGGTCCTAGCAGGGGTACCAGACCAGCCAGAGGCCCCGCAGCCAGGTCCAAACACCACTGCGGCCCCTGTGGACTCAGGGCCCAAGGCTGGGCTGGCTCCAGAAACCACAGAGACCCCGGCTGGGGCCTCAGAAACAGCCCAGGCCACAGACCTCAGCTTAAGCCCAGGAGGGGAATCAAAGGCCAACTGCAGCCCCGAAGACCCATGCCAAGAAACAGTGTCCAAACCAGAAGTGAGCAAAGAGGCCACTGCAGACCAGGGGTCCAGGCTGGAGTCTGCAGCCCCACCTGAACCAGCCCCAGAGCCTGCTCCCCAACCAGACCCCCGGCCAGATTCCCAGCCTACCCCCAAGCCAGCCCTTCAACCAGAGCTCCCTACCCAGGAGGACCCCACCCCTGAGATTCTGTCTGAGAGTGTAGGGGAAAAGCAAGAGAATGGGGCAGTGGTGCCCCTGCAGGCTGGTGATGGGGAAGAGGGCCCAGCCCCTGAGCCTCACTCACCACCCTCAAAAAAATCCCCCCCAGCCAATGGGGCCCCCCCCCGAGTGCTGCAGCAGCTGGTTGAGGAGGATCGAATGAGAAGGGCACACAGTGGGCATCCAGGATCTCCCCGAGGTAGCCTGAGCCGCCACCCCAGCTCCCAGTTGGCAGGTCCTGGGGTGGAGGGGGGTGAAGGCACCCAGAAACCTCGGGACTACATCATCCTTGCCATCCTGTCCTGCTTCTGCCCCATGTGGCCTGTCAACATCGTGGCCTTCGCTTATGCTGTCATGGTGAGCCCCATGGGACCCTAGCCCAGGCCTGCTGTGGCTCCCAGCTTCCCGCCAGCGCTGCAATAGAGCCTCTGGAGTAATCATGCCTTCCTTCCCCTCTCCTCTCTGCATGGATCCCACCTCCCCAATTCCAGGGCCTTTGTTTGCCTCTCCCTAGGACCTAACCCTCTGAGCCACCACTGCCCTGCCCCTTTGGGTGGGAGGGATATGGAAACACGTGTCACACAGCCTCGCTGACCTGTGCCCTCCTCCCCCTGCCCCTTCACTCCTCCTTCCTCCCTTACCCGCCATCTATGGGGCTGGCCTCTCTCTCTTCTGGATGACTTTTCCACCTGATCCCTTCTGGGCTGGCTTCTCCTGACCCCGGCTATGTGCCTCCACCCCTCGCCCTAACCCCAGTCCCGGAACAGCCTGCAGCAGGGGGACGTGGACGGGGCCCAGCGTCTGGGCCGGGTAGCCAAGCTCTTAAGCATCGTGGCGCTGGTGGGGGGAGTCCTCATCATCATCGCCTCCTGCGTCATCAACTTAGGCGGTGAGTGGGGGCTTGGGACAGGCAGGGGAGGAATGGAAGGGTTGGCAAGGGCAGCTTTACTAACCCCTGCCCCTGCTCTCTCCTGTCTGTCCTCCTTACCTCTCCTTTGTCTCTCCTTGTCTCCCCCTCCCCCCGTCTGTCCTTCCCTCTCCTCTCCCACAGTGTATAAGTGAGGGGCTCTGCCCCGCATCCCAAGACTTTTCTTCCTGTTGGGAGCTGCCTTGGGCCCATCCCTCCCCTGGGGGGAGCCCAACTGATGGCCCTGGCCCCCACCCCTAAGGACCAAGGGAGCCTGAGCGGCCTTGTTTACAGCTTCTGTCCTGCTCCTGCATCTTGCCAGGCTCCTCTGCCAACTGTAGGCCTGCCTCATCCCTGCACTGGTTCCAACCTCCCTGCACTAATGCCTGCATCCCCTCCGGCCTCTTGGCCCCCTATCCCTGCACTTCTGGAAACCTCCCTGCACTCTGGAAACCTCCCTGAACACCTCCCCAACTCTGCGCTCTCAGCCTCCCTGCATCTCTCCTGGCCTCCCTGCACTTCTTCCAGCCCCCCAAATTCTCTGGACCTCCACCCTGGCCGCCTCCTCCCAACTTTCATTGTCTTGGCATCTCTCAACCCTCAGTCCTCTCTTCCTTCCCTTCTTTATCATCTCCCCTTTCCTCTCCACGTCCCGCCCCCTTCCTCTTCCTGCCTCCTCATCTCCCTTAAGCATCCTCTTCTCCAACCTCCCGTCACCGTTTACTCTGCAAAATTGACAGCACTTAGACGAGGCTTGGGGGCAGGGAGCAGTGTTGGGAGAGGGCTCCCCAACCCCAGGCTCGGACTGTTCTCTGCTGGGACCACCCAGGGTCGGACACCCAAGGGTGCCTGGCAGGTCGCAGAGTTGGCAAGCCGGGCCTCGTATGGGGACTCGGGTGAGGGTGGCGAGTACTGGTTCCGAACGCACGCAGGGGAGAAGGGAGGGACGCGGCGCTGACCCTTCCAGGTCAGCTGGAGTTGACCCGCCCACCTGGGCTTTTCAACCCCAGTCCGCGAGTTTCTTTCTTGAAGGTGTGGGGGCTAGATTCATTCACGTGCTTCGTAATGAAATAATCCAAAAAATAGGACCAAAGCGCCCACTGGCAGGAGCGAGGGCGGGGCGCCGCGCTCTATAATTATTTTCTAAGATGATGGGGGAGGTTTGTTGCACGCGACAGCCCGCTGAGGAGGCGGGGACCGAGCTACAACGCGGTTCGGATTTGGCGGGGGTTTTTTTCCTTAAAAAAAAAAAAAAAAAAAAAAAAAAAGTCTGGGGGAAGAAAAAAACTAAAATTCTTAAAAAAAAAAAAAAAAGGCTATTATCAAACTGATTTCTCCCTTTTTGTATGCCGGATGCTGCATGAGTCTGAAACACCAATAAACGGAGACTGCATGAGACTCGCCTCCAATCTCGGTTGGTTCCTGCGTTC